AATGAGCCAAGATTGCACCACTGCACTCCAGCCTGGGTGACAGAGCAAGACCCCATCTCAAATAATAATATAATATATTAATATGTATATAGCTTGGCACACTGGTGCATACATGTAGTCCTAGCTAGTCAGAAGGCTGAGGTGGGAAGATTGCTTGAGCCCAGGAGTTTGAAGCCAGCCTGAGCAACATAGCAAGACCCCATCTTTAAAAAGAAAAAAAAATTATATATGTATATATAAACATTTATATATGCAGAGAAAAAAAATCCACACTAAACTGTTCATAATTATTACTTACAGGGAGTTGGATGTCAGAGACTCCTATTTTTTACATTACATATTTCCATGTTTTATTTAATTTTTTTGGTAACAAGCATGAATTACATTTTTTTTTTCTCGAGACGGAGTCTTGCTCCATCACTCAGGCTGGAGTGCAATGGTGTGATCTCGACTCACTGCAACCTCTGCCTCCTCAGTTCAAGCAATTCTCCTGCCTCAGCCTCCTGAGTAGCTGGGATTACAGGTGCGCACCACCACACCTGGCTAATTTTTTGTATTTTTAGTAGAGACGGGGTTTCACCATATTGGCCAGGCTGGTCTTGAACTCATGACCTCATGATCCTCCTGCCTCAGCCTCCCAAAGTGCTGGATTACAAGGGTGAGCCACCGTGCCTGGCCTATGCTTTTTTTAAAAGCGTATTTTTTGTGTGTGCACATTCAAATATGTGTTGCTTGGTTGATTGATGACTTTTTCGATTATATCTTACATCCATAAGCATAGTGCAAGTTTTTCAAAGACAAAGATCCCTTTACAAGGTTTACAGCTCAGTGCCAATCACTGGGCTGGCTATCCATTAGGCAGGTACTGGATAATGGCTAAAATTCCAGTACTGAACGCACATTATGGCAACAAAAGAGCCTGTTGTACTATTCACTGCCAGCAGATGGCAGGCCTTCATCAGAAGTCCCTTCTATGGCATTTCCTTATTTATCCCTTTCATCCTTCCAACCTTTCCAACGTTCCTTATTTCACTGTACTATTAAAAATAATTTAAACTTCTCTCTCTCTCAGACCAGAATGAGAGCTTCTACAGGATGAAAATATCTCCTAATTCATCTTGGACTCATAAGTATTGAGTATTGGCCTGAACCGAGTAGGTAAATATTTTTGGAATGAATAAATGCATATTTTTATTGATAATAGTCCTCAATGCTTCCCTAGGACTCCTGGAATCTCATCATCATCCTGGAACATTAGAGGTGGAAGGGGTCTTCAGGATTACCTGGTAATACCTTTCCAGAAGTGTGAATGCTTATTTGATGTGGAATGCCTCTCACTATTCTCTCCAGGAAACCTCTGTCTGCAGTGAAAAATTTAGTCAGTCCAGCACAGGGGTCTTATGTAGATACACTCCAAAGGACTCTGAAGAAGGCATTGGTTATCCTCCAGGTATCCATCTTAAAGGCTCATCTAATCGTCAACTACAGGATTCAAAGATGTATAAGATAATTCTGGCCGGGCACAGTGGCTCACGTCTGTAATCCCAGCACTTTGGGAGGCCGAGGTGAGCAAATCCCTTGAAGCCAGGAGTTTGAGCACCTCTGCCTCACTTTTTCTCTTTTTGGTAGGTCAGTGAACAATTTCCTGATAACAGGTCCCAAGGTAGGATGATCTCCAGCTTCTGTTTTTACCCAGCAGAAGCTCACAGCCCTTTTCCCTTTGCCAGGCCTATCTGACCTACACGACTAGTGTGGCCTTGGGTGCCCAGAGTGGCATCGAGGAGTGCAAGTTCCAGTTTGCTTGGGAACGCTGGAACTGCCCTGAAAATGCTCTTCAGCTCTCCACCCACAACAGGCTGAGAAGTGGTAAGTTTGTGTGGGACTCACCTGTACAAGGGGTTTCCAGTCAGTTCCCTCTCTCTCTCCAAAGCTACCAGAGAGACTTCCTTCATACATGCTATCAGCTCTGCTGGAGTCATGTACATCATCACCAAGAACTGTAGCATGGGTGACTTCGAAAACTGTGGCTGTGATGGGTCAAACAATGGAAAAACAGGTAAGTTGAGCTTTCTAATGGGGGTGGGAAGAACACGGAGAACTTATTCTGTCCTTGTATATAGGAGGCCATGGCTGGATCTGGGGAGGCTGCAGCGACAATGTGGAATTTGGGGAAAGGATCTCCAAACTCTTTGTGGACAGTTTGGAGAAGGGGAAGGATGCCAGAGCCCTGATGAATCTTCACAACAACAGGGCCGGCAGACTGGTGGGTATAGGCATTGTGGCCAGTATTTCTACGAGCCATTCTCTTTTGTGTTCTCTCTATGAAGGCAGTGAGAGCCACCATGAAAAGGACATGCAAATGTCATGGCATCTCTGGGAGCTGCAGCATACAGACATGCTGGCTGCAGCTGGCTGAATTCCGGGAGATGGGAGACTACCTAAAGGCCAAGTATGACCAGGCGCTGAAAATTGAAATGGATAAGCGGCAGCTGAGAGCTGGGAACAGCGCCGAGGGCCACTGGGTGCCCGCTGAGGCCTTCCTTCCTAGCGCAGAGGCGGAACTGATCTTTTTAGAGGAATCACCAGATTACTGTACCTGCAATTCCAGCCTGGGCATCTATGGCACAGAGGGTCGTGAGTGCCTACAGAACAGCCACAACACATCCAGGTGGGAGCGACGTAGCTGTGGGCGCCTGTGCACTGAGTGTGGGCTGCAGGTGGAAGAGAGGAAAACTGAGGTCATAAGCAGCTGTAACTGCAAATTCCAGTGGTGCTGTACGGTCAAGTGTGACCAGTGTAGGCATGTGGTGAGCAAGTATTACTGCGCACGCTCCCCAGGCAGTGCCCAGTCCCTGGGTAAGGGCAGTGCCTGATAATACCCCACACAAGTTCACTTGATTAATTGCATCAGTGGAAGGGGACATAGCTTCTCTCTTAGAGAGAACAGATTGGAAAGCAATCGGAAAATTGCAGTTTTGGTCTGTAGTCCTCATGATATCTGCTATCAGTGGGGAAAATGGAGGCCCAAGATTCTACAGCATATTCCTGGCGGGGCTGAAATTGGAACCTGGGCCTCCTGACTTTGGCAGACCCCCATTTCATCTTTCCTGCAAACTACTTTCCCATCTTTGTGCCTGTACTTATGCAGCTTTCTACAGGGAGAGTTTGGTTTGGGGTCTATATCTAGAGGGACCTTCAAAGTATTTGTTCCTTTAAATTTCAGACCATGTCCAACCCAGCTGTGCTGCTGGGAATCAGGAGAATAGAAGCAAAAAACGAAAGAGTTCTGTTCAGACTTCTGAAGAGCAGCCTGTGGCTACAAATCTATGCTGATAAATGAGGTAAAGACCACATATCTGCCTACTGGAAAGTT